CTCAAAAAAAAAAAAAAACAAACATATATTCAGGAAGAAAATCAAGGAGTAAATTGGAGGTGGCGGGGTGCGGTTGGTGGGTGTAGGCTGGACACTGTGCTGTGCTGTATTTTGTGTCACCATAGAAGAAAAGGAATATGGTATTCAAGTATCAGCCGGTGACCTTTAATTGTCAGTTCTTTATCTTGGGATAAATTCACAGACTGATTCACAGTTTTGCCTGCCACTGGCCATTTTAATGCCAGTAGTAGACAAAACCACCCTTCCTTATGGCCCAGTGAAACCTCATTACCTGTACTTTGTTGAATGGATGCTCTTTTGAATTAAAATCAAGATGTGGGGGCCGGGCAAGGTGGCTCATACCTGTAATCCCAGCACTTTGGGAGGCCAAGGCGGGCAGATCACGAGGTCAGGAGTCTGAGACCAGCTTGGCCAACATAGTGAAACCCCGTCTCTACTAAAAATACAAAATGTGGTGGCATGCGCCTGTAATCCCAGCTACTCGGGAGGCTGAGGCAGGAGAATTGCTTGAATCCGGGAGGCCAGAAGTTGCAATGAACCGAGATCGTGCCATTGCACTCCAGCTTGGGTGATGGAGCAAGACTCTATCTCAAAAAAAAAAAAAAAAAAAAAATCAAGATGTGAGAAAGTCTCCAGAGATGGCTTTTTAGGCAATAGGTCAGAAGAAGGACGAGGTATCCTGGTGTAAGTCACCTGAGGGCCTTGTGTAGCTTCCCTGAATGTGTTGCAATACACAGGGAGGAAGCCGTCTTTCCTAGATTTATACCCACTTTCAGATTTACACCCGCTCCCTAAGGCCAAGGTGCCTCTGGTCAGCAGTAGAATGAAAAAGAATTATTCTCACCAAGGAAATCTCTGTAGAAAAGTTGCTGTGAAACTGGAATAGGTGTGTCTTTCTGTCCTTCCGGTTCTTTTTATAGATACTGCAGGAACCTCAGTGAGAGCCTACGGTTCTTCCGCCCATTTGGGGAGAGATTAAAGAAGCTGAGGTTGGCTCTTTCTTACTCATTGGCAGTTACAACTTTGCCAGCACTACAGCCTAAGCTTCCAGAGTGGACACGGAGAAGGTAAGTTGGAATTGGGGGGCCATGTTCTCAGCAGTTGTCAATTTGTCTCATCCTTTTTCTGCAGGGCATCAGAAAACCATTCTGGTGAGGTCCACACCCATAAGTCACCATGTACAAGGACTGCATCGAGTCCACTGGAGACTATTTTCTTCTCTGTGACGCCGAGGGGCCATGGGGCATCATTCTGGAGTCCCTGGCCATACTTGGCATCGTGGTCACAATTCTGCTACTCTTAGCATTTCTCTTCCTCATGCGAAAGATCCAAGACTGCAGCCAGTGGAATGTCCTCCCCACCCAGCTCCTCTTCCTCCTGAGTGTCCTGGGGCTCTTCGGACTCGCTTTTGCCTTCATCATCGAGCTCAATCAACAAACTGCCCCCGTACGCTACTTTCTCTTTGGGGTTCTCTTTGCTCTCTGTTTCTCATGCCTCTTAGCTCATGCCTCCAATCTAGTGAAGCTGGTTCGGGGTTGTGTCTCCTTCTCCTGGACGACAATTCTGTGCATTGCTATTGGTTGCAGTCTGTTGCAAATCATTATTGCCACTGAGTATGTGACTCTCATCATGACCAGAGGTATGATGTTTGTGAATATGACACCCTGCCAGCTCAATGTGGACTTTGTTGTACTCCTGGTCTATGTCCTCTTCCTGATGGCCCTCACATTCTTCGTCTCCAAAGCCACCTTCTGTGGCCCGTGTGAGAACTGGAAGCAGCATGGAAGGCTCATCTTTATCACTGTGCTCTTCTCCATCATCATCTGGGTGGTGTGGATCTCCATGCTCCTGAGAGGCAACCCGCAGTTCCAGCGACAGCCCCAGTGGGACGACCCGGTCGTCTGCATTGCTCTGGTCACCAACGCATGGGTTTTCCTGCTGCTGTACATCGTCCCTGAGCTCTGCATTCTCTACAGATCGTGTAGACAGGAGTGCCCTTTACAAGGCAATGCCTGCCCCGTCACAGCCTACCAACACAGCTTCCAAGTGGAGAACCAGGAGCTCTCCAGAGGTACATTCCTGGGGGATTCAGGGAGCAGGGAGCTAACCCAGCCCTTCCCTCCTTTGGCTTTCAGCCCGAGACAGTGATGGAGCTGAGGAGGATGTAGCATTAACTTCATATGGTACTCCCATTCAGCCGCAGGTAAATGTACTCGCCTATATTCACCCAGGAGGGAAAGTTGATGATGGCATTTCTTCCTTTCCAGACTGTTGATCCCACACAAGAGTGTTTCATCCCACAGGCTAAACTAAGCCCCCAGCAAGATGCAGGAGGAGTATAAATCTACAGGAAACACAAGTGGAGAAAACCCAGCAGACCGTCCTGGGTAGCATAGCCCTGATAGCCCACGGGGGCCCACAGAGTCACGCTGCCAATGAAGAGTCAGCATCCCACCTTCTGTTTCCTAACCCCTCCATCCACCAGGACCCTCCACCAGAAGACCACCATTTTGAGCATAATTACAATCTTGCTGGCCACCCTACCTTGACTGTGTCTCTTTCTTCATTCGTGTA